GCCCAGGCTGGAGTGCCGGGGCAGGATCATAGCTCACTGCAGCCTTGAACTTCTGGGCTCAAGCGATCCTCCCGCCTCAGCCTCTGGAGTAGCTGGGACCACAGGCGCATGCTACCAGGTCTGGCTGATTTTCTTTTTTTTTTTTTGAGACGGAGTCTCGCCCTGTAGCCCAGGCTGGAGTGCAGTGGCACCATCTTGGCTCACTGCAACTTCCGCCTCCCAGGTTCAAGAGATTCTCCTGCCTCAGTCTCCCGAGTACTTGGGATTACAGGCGCGCGCCTCCACGTCCGGCTAATTTTGATATCTTAGAGATACAAAAATTAGAGACGAGACGGGATTTCGCCATGTTGGCCAGGCTGGTCTCGAACTCCTGACCTCGTGATCCGCCCGCCTGGGCCTCCCAGAGCGCTGGGATTACAGGCGTGAGCCACCACGCCTGGCCTTTTTTTTTTTTTTTTTTTTTTTTTTTAAATTTTAAGAGATGGGGTCTCGCTTTGTTGCCTAGGCTGGTCTCAACTCCTGGCTTCAAGCAATCCTCCCAACTGCGCCTCCTAAAGGGCTGGAATTACAGGCATGAGCCACAGCGCGGCCGCGGAGGACTTAATTTGAGAACCTGAAGCTAAATGACCAAGGGCTTTGGTGCACGGATCAGGACGCTTCTCTCCGGCACATAGTTTTCTCGCTCCCGCCGGTGCAGACACTGGGCGCCCTGCAGGCGAAGCCCCGCCCCTCCGGACACAACCCCGCGCCTTCCTCAGAGATCCCCGCCCTCGAGACGCCCCGCCCACCCACCGGATGCTCGGCATGAACCACTAGGCGCCTGGCGGGGGTGATCTGTCGGAGCGACCGGCTTGGCGCCTGCCTGTCCCCAGCCCCTCTCAGCTTGAACTCCTTCCTTCAAGTCTGGGCCCTCGAGGCTTCCAGAGCGGCCTCCAGGGGTGCAGTCTCAGTTCCCCACGCCAGCCGTCTCCGTCCTCCGCCTCCTCCGGGCCTGGCAGGTGGCACTGTCCGGAGGCGGAGCCTTGGGCGAGGGGTGGTTGCGGCGGAGGACGCAACCGAGCGGTGAGGCGCGTGGGCCTTCGGGGGTCGAGGTCGTGGTAGTGGGGCGCGGGGAGGCCAAGACCCGGCCGAGGGGGGCGGGCGGGCCAGGGAGCAGCCCAGCCCGGGGCGTGCGCGACCTGGGCTCGCTTCCCAGCCCGACTGTGGCCGCCTGCTCTGGCGCCCCTTCTGGACTCTCGGGCCTGGCGCTCGCGGCCAAAACTGACTTCAAAGTGTGGGGAGGGTTCCTCTTCCCGGGACGCAGCCTTCCCGGGCATTGGCAGACGGTGCCCCGGTTAGACAGAGCCGCTGACCACCCCGCCCACCCCCGAGGCTGGACGCACGGATGCACACCTGGTCCTGGGAGAGACAGGCGCCCCTTCCTTTCCGCACCCCGCCGCCCCCCTCTCCCCCCCGCCGGCTTCAGATGCAGCCACCACTAATCCTGGGAGGGACAGACACACGGACAGGTGCCCCTTCCCCTCCTCACCCTCCTACTGGCATTGAGGTTTGGCTCTCACATTGCCTTTGCAGGGCCTGCGGCCTCACCATGGACCCAGAATGCGCCCAGCTGCTCCCGGCTCTCTGTGCTGTTCTGGTAGATCCCAGGCAGCCGGTGGCAGATGACACCTGTTTGGAGAAGCTCCTGGACTGGTTTAAAACGGTCACTGAAGGAGGTAAGGAGGTGGTGCTGCTGTTTACTGCCTATCTGGTGACCCCTGGGCTGGGCCATCCCCACAGAGTCCAGTGTCGTGCTGCTGCAGGAGCACCCCTGCCTGGTGGAGCTGCTGTCCCATGTGCTGAAAGTCCAGGACCTGAGTTCTGGGGTCCTCTCCTTCTCACTGCGCCTGGCAGGAACCTTCGCAGCCCAGGAAAACTGCTTCCAGTATCTTCAGGTGAGCCTGGGGCCTCCCACCTGAGTGTCCCGTGGCCACCCTCACTTCTTTTTTTGCTTCCCAGCAGGGGGAGTTACTACCAGGGCTCTTTGGGGAGCCAGGACCCCTCGGCCGAGCAACCTGGGCCGTCCCCACCGTGCGCAGCGGCTGGATCCAGGGCCTGCGCTCCCTGGCACAGCACCCCAGCGCCCTGCGCTTCCTGGCCGACCATGGTGAGTGCGCCCACACCCCACCCCATTCCTCACTTTTCCCTCTCTTCCCCCATCCCCTACCCAGGTGCGGTCGACACCATCTTCTCCCTGCAGGGAGACTCCAGCCTGTTTGTGGCCTCGGCGGCCAGTCAGCTCCTGGTGCACGTCCTGGCTTTGTCCATGCGAGGTGGAGCCGAGGGGCAGCCCTGCCTGCCGGGGGGTGACTGGCCCGCGTGTGCCCAGAAGATCATGGATCACGTTGAAGAGTCCTTGTGCTCCGCGGCCACCCCCAAGGTCACTCAGGCCCTGAACGTCCTGACCACGACCTTCGGGCGCTGCCAGAGCCCCTGGACGGAAGCCCTGTGGGTGCGGCTGAGTCCCCGCGTGGCCTGTCTGCTGGAGAGAGACCCCATCCCCGCCGCACACTCGTTCGTGGACCTGCTTCTCTGTGTGGCTCGGTCAGGGCCCCGGGACGCAGCTGGGGGGCCTGGAGTAATTTTTCTCTCTGGGGTCTCCCTGCAGTTCTCCCGTGTTCAGTTCTTCCGACGGCAGCCTGTGGGAGACAGTGGCGCGGGCTCTGAGCTGCCTGGGTCCCACCCACATGGGACCCCTGGCTTTGGGGATCCTGAAGCTCGAGCACTGGTATGGTCTGGGGTGCATTTCATTCCGAGGCGGGTCGCGGCACTCACCTCGCGTTTGTCTCCAGTCCACAGGCACTGAGGACCCAGGCCTTCCAGGTCCTTCTCCAGCCCCTGGCCTGTGTCCTGAAGGCCACGGTTCAGGCCCCCGGACCCCCAGGTGTGCTGCTTAGAAAGGGCTGGGAGGGCAGATCTAAGGGAGCTCTTCCTGGCTTGGCCCCCAGGCTTGCTGGACGGGACGGCAGACGATGCCACGACGGTGGACACACTCCTGGCCTCCAAGTCGTCCTGCGCCGGCCTCCTGTGCCGCACCCTGGCTCACCTGGAGGAGCTGCAGCCGCTGGTAGGTGCGGCCCGGTCCTCATGCAGCCCAGCGCAACCTTGGCTGACGGCCCTCTTCCTCGCAGCCCCAGCGCCCTTCACCGTGGCCCCAGGCGTCTCTACTGGGGGCTACAGTGACTGTCCTGCGGCTCTGTGACGGCTCGGCTGCCCCTGCCTCCAGTGTGGGGGGCCACCTCTGTGGGACCCTGGCGGGCTGCGTCCGGGTCCAGCGAGCAGCCCTCGACTTCCTGGGGACGCTGTCACAGGGGACAGGTGAGTGTGTTCTGTACGGCTTTGGCGTGGGGGGGGGTGGTTTATCCACTCACCTCTGTCTCAGGCCCCCAGGAGCTGGTGACGCAGGCGCTTGCTGTCCTCCTGGAGTGCCTCGAGAGCCCCGGCTCCAGCCCCACGGTACGGTGGTGGGGATAGAGAGCGAGGAGAGGACCCACCCCTGACTCCACCCCGTCCCGTGCAGGCCTCTGCGGATGGGGCCTTCACACAGGGCCACAGAGCTGCTGCTCAGAGAGCTTCACGATGCAGGTGGCTGCATGGGGCGGGCCCAGGGCCTCTTGAGCCTGCCCCTCCGTCTCCCGTGGCCCTGCAGCCCACCCTATCTGCTCCAGGTTCTGAAGAAGGCCTTCCAGGCCACGCTCAGGTGGCTCCTGAGCTCACCCAAGACCCCCGGCTGCTCTGATCTCGGCCCCCTCATCCCGCAGTTCCTCAGAGGTAACGCAGCCCCTTGCAGGGGTGAACGGAGCAGGTCACCCTGACCTGTCCCTTCCCACCCTAGAGCTGTTCCCTGTGCTGCAGAAACGCCTGTGCCACCCCTGCTGGGAGGTGAGGGACTCCGCCCTCGAGTTCCTGACCCAGCTGAGCAGGCACTGGGGAGGTGAGTGCTGGCAGGTGGAGGGGCTGCCTTCCTCACAGCTGCATGTGGCCGTTTCGACCCCCAGGACAGGCTGACTTCAGATGCGCACTCTTGGCTTCAGAGGTGCCTCAGCTGGCCCTGCAGCTCCTCCAGGACCCTGAGAGTTATGTCCGAGCGAGTGCAGTGACCGCCATGGGGCAGCTGTCCAGCCAGGGCCTGCACGCCCCCACCAGCCCTGAGCATGCAGAGGCCCGGCAGGTAGGAGGTGGCAGGTTCCTCAGCCAGCAACTTCCACTTAGACATGGTTACCTCCATTTGACAGATGGGTAAACTGAGGATTGGAGGGCCGTGTGCTCACTGCGCAGCATGGGAAGGTGTCAGAGCGGGCTGTGGCCCTAGACTGCATGTCCGGGGCCAGCCCCCATCATGTACCGGAGTCCTGTTGCGGGAGCCTCGCTCCTGCCACCCCACCAACCATCCGCACTTGCTCCCTGTCCCCCAGAGCCTGTTCCTGGAGCTCCTGCACATCCTCTCCGTAGACTCGGAGGGCTTCCCACGGCGGGCGGTCATGCAAGTCTTCACTGAGTGGCTGCGGGACGGCCACGCCGACGCGGCCCAGGACACGGAGCAGTTCGTGGCCACTGTGCTGCAGGCGGCGAGCCGAGACCTGGACTGGGAGGTCCGCGCCCAGGGCCTGGAGCTGGCCCTCGTGTTCCTGGGCCAGACTTTGGGGCCGCCGCGTACCCACTGCCCCTATGCCGTGGCCCTACCCGAGGTGGCCCCAGCCCAGCCACTCACCGAGGCACTGAGGGCTCTCTGCCACGTGGGGCTCTTTGACTTCGCCTTTTGTGCCTTGTTTGACTGCGACCGCCCTGTGGCGCAGAAGTCTTGTGACCTCCTTCTCTTCCTGAGGGACAAGATTGCTTCCTACAGCAGCCTGCGGGAGGCCAGGGGCAGCCCCAACACTGCCTCCGCAGAGGCCACCCTGCCGAGGTGGCGGGCGGGTGAGCAGGCCCAGCCCCCAGGGGACCAGGAGCCTGAGGCTGTGCTGGCCATGCTCAGGTCCCTAGACCTGGAGGGCCTGCGGAGCACGCTGGCCGAGAGCAGCGACCACGTGGAAAAGAGTCCCCAGTCCCTCCTGCAGGACATGCTGGCCACGGGAGGCTTCCTGCAGGGGGACGAGGCCGACTGCTACTGAGCAGAACCAGAGTCTGCCACTGGGGCTCAGGACCAAGGGAGGCAGCACCATGTCCTTCTGTGGGACACTGCCAGCCCCAGGGCTCCAGCCCAGCCCGGTGGATCCTCTGGGGAAGCCAGGACCAGGAGAGAAGCAAGGTCAAGAAATCCCACAGTTTGATGTATTAAAGAAATGACTTATTTCTACTCAAAATAAATGGCATTGAAGTCTTTCTTTAACCCTTTTTGAGTTAATTTAATAATAATGATCTGAGACAAGGGTCCAGTGTCATTCATTCGCATGTGGATATCC